TCTTTCAACCTGTGAGTCCTGGGGGATTGAGGAGGATGGCGATCAGGGAAGCCTTCAACTGGCAGAGAGGACCTTGGGAGAACTGGCAAGGGGTGCTGAGCCAAGGGAGAGGTGAACAGCATGAGAAGAAGGTAGGAGGTAGGTGAGGCCATTCTGTATTTGGGGACAGTGAGGTCACCTTCCCACTCGTGTGTGTGGGCGGCCGATGATTGATTTCTGTCATACCTGTTACCATTTGGTGCAGTATCGATGTATCGTTGGTGTCTGTCATTAACTCTGAAGTAACTTTTACTTGATCAGTACTGAATTTCATTCCTAGGCTTCTCAGTCTTCATAGTTGACTGCTCCTGTAGTTTTGCCATTTATTACTGCTTAAAAATTAAAAAAAAAAATAGAGAACATAGCCTCCGGGAGGCTTCTATAAATTATCTCAAGCCTGTTGCAAAAGTCCTAGAAAACAAACCCAGGCTGAGTGTGATAATCCTAGTGCTTTTGGCATGAAGGCAGGAGGATTGCTTGAAGACCAAACGTTTGAGACCAGCCTGGGCAACACGGCAAGACACCACATCTAAGACAAATTTTTTTTTTTTTTTTTTTTTTTTTTGAGATGGAGTCTTCCTCTGTTGCCCAGGCTGGAGTGCAGTGGCGCGATCTTGGCTCACTGCAACCTCTGCCTCCCGGGTTCAAGCAATTCTCCTGCCTCAGCCTCCCAAGTAGCTGGGACTACAGGTGTGTGCCACCATGCCTGGCTAATTTTTGTACTTTTAGTAGAGACAGGGTTTTACCATGTTGGCCAGGCTGGTCTCGAACTCCTGGCCTCAGGTGATCCACCCACCTCAGCCTCCCACAGTGCTGGGATTATAGGCATGAGCCACTGCTCCGGCCTAAAAAATATATATTTTTAAAAAATTAGCTGGGTGTGGTGGTGCTGTCACACCACTGCACTTCAGCCTGGGCAACAGAGTAAGACCCTGTCTCAAACCAACCAACCAACTCCAAATCTCAGAACAAAATTATTTAAATCACATTACATTTAGGAGTGAATGCACGTCACATTAAACTGTGTGACACAGTTGTGGGTCGTGGGATCTCATTGGCAATATTGGGAAGGGCTGTGTGTGGGACCAGTGGATTTTGCCCCGATCGAGTCACGCTTTCTTCAGATAGTTGTTGAAGTTGTTCCACCTGCCCTGTTCCTCAAGGCCCAATGAATAAAAACCTGCTCTCCTGCTGTGTTTCTTGCCTAAAGGGAGATGCTGACTTTCCCTATCTTGTCTAAACAGGTACCTCCTGTCCTGTGTTTCTAGATTCCCAGGAACAATAGGCAATGTTAAGCTTCCATTTTAACCCTTTAGGAGCAGTGCCTCCGTGAGTTTCCAGATGGCTAGGGGACGATGCGAAGAAACTACAAGGATGCTGCAGGATTGTGTTGTGGGCAAATGGTGAGGAGGGGCCCCGCCCTGCTGTGATCGGTCTCTGTTTTCTTGTCAATTTTTGTTCTTTCAGGAAACCTTACAGAAACATGAAGCCCTCAACCATCTGCTACTCAGTTATTCGGGGCTGACGGCGGCTTCTAGAACATCCAGGTGTTCTGCAGATGCGAGAACTCATCCTGTAGTCACCAGATGGAGTCCCAAACAGCCAAGCAGATGTAAGGCCTGTGCTGTGGCTCTGAGGCCCTGAATACAGAAGGGTCACTTTCTTAGTGGCCAAAGAGCAGTTGTTGACATTGATGTCTAATTATTGAACACGACCAGTCATTTTACTGAGCTGCGGTGAGGAAACACTGACCATAGAAGATCAAGCCAAATGAGGGATTGCAAATTTCCTGATTCTTTTGAATTAGGATTCCAGATGGGGGCCTCATTTCTACAGCCCCCAACATTCCTATAGCCGTTATCACTGCCATCACCACTGCCACCAGCATCTTCTTGCAGATTCCACCCCTGCTCCCCAGAGACTTCCTGCTTTGAAAGTGAGCAGAAAGGAAGCTCTCAGAAAAATCTCTAGTGGTGGCTGCCGTCGCTCCAGACAATCGGAATCCTGCCTTCACCACCATGGGCTGGCTTTTTCTAAAGGTTTTGTTGGCGGGAGTGAGTTTCTCAGGATTTCTTTATCCTCTTGTGGATTTTTGCATCAGTGGGAAAACAAGAGGACAGAAGCCAAACTTTGTGATTATTTTGGCCGATGACATGGGGTGGGGTGACCTGGGAGCAAACTGGGCAGAAACAAAGGACACTGCCAACCTTGATAAGATGGCTTCGGAGGGAATGAGGTGAGTCTTGAGATGCCAGGCCAGCCTTTCTTGTGCGGTCCTGACCACTGTCCTTTCCCTGCAGGTTTGTGGATTTCCATGCAGCTGCCTCCACCTGCTCACCCTCCCGGGCTTCCTTGCTCACCGGCCGGCTTGGCCTTCGCAATGGAGTCACACGCAACTTTGCAGTCACTTCTGTGGGAGGCCTTCCGCTCAACGAGACCACCTTGGCAGAGGTGCTGCAGCAGGCGGGTTACGTCACTGGGATAATAGGTAACTCTGGGCCCCGTCTGCCTGTTGCATTTCCTCTGAAAATCTCTCTTATGTTTTTCTACAGGCAAATGGCATCTTGGACACCACGGCTCTTATCACCCCAACTTCCGTGGTAAGAATTCTTTTGGGGATTTGTTACCTGGGGTGGGGGTGCTAACCGGTTGCTTCTATTCCAGGTTTTGATTACTACTTTGGAATCCCATATAGCCATGATATGGGCTGTACTGATACTCCAGGCTACAACCACCCTCCTTGTCCAGCGTGTCCACAGGGTGATGGACCATCAAGGTAATGCTGTCTGACACATTTGCGATAGGCTCTGAATACTCTATGGTCTGTGGTTTCCACACAGGAACCTTCAAAGAGACTGTTACACTGACGTGGCCCTCCCTCTTTATGAAAACCTCAACATTGTGGAGCAGCCGGTGAACTTGAGCAGCCTTGCCCAGAAGTATGCTGAGAAAGCAACCCAGTTCATCCAGCGTGCAAGGTGAGGAGTCTCCCTCCCTCCGCAGGGCCTCCTGCAGAGTCACCTCTTGGTTCTCCTGTTTCAGCACCAGCGGGAGGCCCTTCCTGCTCTATGTGGCTCTGGCCCACATGCACGTGCCCTTACCTGTGACTCAGCTACCAGCAGCGCCACGGGGCAGAAGCCTGTATGGTGCAGGGCTCTGGGAGATGGACAGTCTGGTGGGCCAGATCAAGGACAAAGTTGACCACACAGTGAAGGAAAACACATTCCTCTGGTTTACAGGTAAAGTAGTAAAAGCCAGCCAGCCTAACTGCTGGTGACCATTAATGCTTTTTCTGGTTTCTAGGAGACAATGGCCCGTGGGCTCAGAAGTGTGAGCTAGCGGGCAGTGTGGGTCCCTTCACTGGATTTTGGCAAACTCGTCAAGGTAAGGGGCTCAGCTGGGGTTGGTGGATCCCAGGATGAACCAGCTGCCTCCCCTCCTCTCACAGGGGGAAGTCCAGCCAAGCAGACGACCTGGGAAGGAGGGCACCGGGTCCCAGCACTGGCTTACTGGCCTGGCAGAGTTCCAGTTAATGTCACCAGCACTGCCTTGTTAAGGTATGAGACCAAAACTACCTTGAGATGTTGGGCTGGGGACAACTCAGTCTTGTTATTTCCGCAGCGTGCTGGACATTTTTCCAACTGTGGTAGCCCTGGCCCAGGCCAGCTTACCTCAAGGACGGCGCTTTGATGGTGTGGACGTCTCCGAGGTGCTCTTTGGCCGGTCACAGCCTGGGCACAGGGTAAGTGGAGGAGGTACTTGCCCACATGTAGGGTCTTTTCCCTGTGTTTTCCTTTCACCAAAAGGAAGAGGAAGCAGGAGGAGGCAAGGAGGCGGAAGGAGCACAGAGTCCCCTCTGCAACGCCCTACAAATGCATGGCTTCTTGGTGAGGGACCCACACATCAAAGGGTCTATTTGTTCTATTAGTAAGCTCTGCCACCCTTTCTCAGGTGCTGTTCCACCCCAACAGCGGGGCAGCTGGAGAGTTTGGAGCCCTGCAGACTGTCCGCCTGGAGCGTTACAAGGCCTTCTACATTACCGGTGAGTGAGGGGCCACTTAGCCCTGCCTCCCATAGCGAGGCATTTGTTGTCATTCCCTCTCTAGGTGGAGCCAGGGCGTGTGATGGGAGCACGGGGCCTGAGCTGCAGCATAAGTTTCCTCTGATTTTCAACCTGGAAGACGATACCGCAGAAGCTGTGCCCCTAGAAAGAGGTGGTGCGGAGTACCAGGCTGTGCTGCCCGAGGTCAGAAAGGTTCTTGCAGACGTCCTCCAAGACATTGCCAACGACAACATCTCCAGCGCAGATTACACTCAGGACCCTTCAGTAACTCCCTGCTGTAATCCCTACCAAATTGCCTGCCGCTGTCAAGCCGCATAACAGACCAATTTTTATTCCACGAGGAGGAGTACCTGGAAATTAGGCAAGTTTGCTTCCAAATTTCATTTTTACCCTCTTTACAAACACACGCTTTAGTTTAGTCTTGGAGTTTAGTTTTGGAGTTAGCCTTGCATATCCCTTCTGTATCCTGTCCCTCCTCCACGCCGACCCGAGAGCAGCTGAGCTGCGCTGGCTCTGGGCAGGGAGTGTGCCTTAATGGGAAGCACACGGGCTTTGGAGTCAGGCACAGGTGCCAGCTCCAGCTTTTGAACTTGGGCAATTGTTTAACCTAACCTGCAAGTTGATTTTGAGGGTTAAATAAAGGCATACATGAAAATGCCTGGCAAATTACCTGACACAGAGCAGACATTCAATACATTTTAGTTTCCTTGTTTCTCTGGTTCCCAGTTTCTCTGGTCATTTTGGTGTAAATCCATTCTAATTAGTATTTAGGGCAGAGCTTCTCTCTCTTTTCTCTTTTTTTCCTTCCACAAACCAGTGTACTCACTGGTCTCCATCTTTAATATGCAAACAAATCACCTGGGATCTTGTGAGAATCCGGATTCCGTCTCAGTAGGGCTCGAGTAGATCCTGAAATCCTACATTTCTATCAAACAATGCCTTGAGGAGCACAGATTTAGACCAAAGTTAGGTCGTTTTCCAGATCTCAGAGCAGACGAGTCCATGGATAAGTCTGTGGCCCAATCCCCTTCCTCTCCTTTTAAGGGTGAAATGACTGCATTTAAAAGAAGTTAAAGAGTTCCTCCTGTCCCCTATAACCACAAGGAAACAAAAAAATATATAAAAACCTCAAAAATGCATTGCCATGATTTTATTATTAGTGTCCAAAATGGGACTCCCAAGTAATAAATGATTTATTCCAGCCACAGCCAAAAAAGACTTTGCCTGGCTAAAAGAGTCTCTCTCTAAGTATGTAATATACAAGAAATACAATTCAAAGAGATGTTCCTATAAGTACATTTTTTACACGGCATATATTTAAAAAGGAGGCCCCTTTTAATATAAAATTCCGGTTATATACCAATATGGTTAATTAGCATTTACACTATAGTTTGAACGTATTTTAAATAGCATGATGTGTATACAATGTCTCCCGCGCCCATTGGCAACCAGGGTCGTGGGAAGCTTGGTGAGGAGTTAACCAGGTCCTGTGGTTTAAGCAGTGGAGCACCCGGGATTCCTGCCCCCCTTTCTGCTCACACAATTGCACTCCATTCTTCCGCCTTCCTTGTTTTCTCCAAAACCACCTGATAGGGGGGATGTCCTGATTTCTGAGGTGTGCTTCTCATCATGACTGCTTCGTTTTGCCCTTCTGATTTCCACGGCACAAGATTATCTACCAAAATCAAAACAGAATGGCCTTACTCTTCTCAGGAAGAGGCTGGTAGGCAGGTGCATTATCAACAGGTCTGTGCCCATGCAGAGTGAGCAGGGAGAGGCTGGGCACTGTGGAATTTTTCTGTCTGAACTCGCTCATGGCCACAGAATGGTCACCCAGCTTATTTAGGTGTAGACAAGTATGACACAGTTCTAGAAAATACTGACTATAAAAATGTCTCTGTGTGTGTGTGTATGTATTTATATGTATATGTATATATTTTTAAAAGGCTCATCTTACTTGTAAACATGGACTGCTCAATCACTATTAAAAAGTCAGTTTAGGCTGGGCGCGGTGGCTCACGCCTGTAATCCCAGAACTTTGGGAGGCTGAGGTGGGTGGATCACTAGGTCAGGAGTTTGAGACCAGCCTGGCCAACATGGTGAAACCCCATCGCTACTAAAAAATACAAAAATTAGCCGGGCATGGTGGCGCTCACCTGTAATCCCAGCTACTCGGGAGGCTGAGGCAGGAGAGAATCGCTTGAACCGGGGAGGTGGAGGCTGCAGTGAGCCGAGATCGCACCACTGCACTCCAGCCTGGGCGATGGAGCAAGACTCCATCTCAAAAAAAAAAAAGTCAGTTTAGGCTGGGCGCAGTGGCTCACACCTGTAATCCCAGCACTTTAGGAGGCTGAGGGGGGTGATCACCTGAGGTCAGGAGTTTGAGACCAGCCTGGCCAACATGGTGAAATCCTGTCTCTACTAAAAATACAAAATTTAGCTGGGCATGGTAGCATGCCTGAAACCCCAGCTACTTGGGAGGCTGAGGCACTAGAATCACTTGAACCTAGGAGGTGGAGGTTGCAGTGAGTGGAGATCACGCCAACACATTCTAGCCTGAGGGACAGAGTGAGACTCTATCATCTCAAAAAAAAAAAAAAAAAAAAAAAAGGGAAGGT